CCTGGAGTTCTGGTCCCTGGTTGTGTCCTGTGGCCCCATTCTCATGCGCCCTTTGCTTCTATTTCTTTACCTATGACTTTATACTGATGTAAAGCGAGTCTTCTCGGTCGCTTCTTGTTCTCTGAGGAATGTTGAATCAGAATCTAAATGGAAAATCTGGGAAGAGATAGAACCTCCCGCGGGAGCCACCCTGCCCTTCCATGTCTAGATCATCTGGGTTCCAACCTCCATCCTCCTCCAATGAGAAGCTTTTGTTCTCTCAAGATTCCAGTGACTTCTCCGAAGCTCTCTTCATCCCTGGCTGTTCCAAGGTGGCCCCATAGTCAAGATTCCTTAAACCCTTGCCCCTTAAAATGTTTGCCTTTCTTACCATGCTGGCTCCAGCCTCTGGTCCCAGGGGTGTGGAGAGTTCTCTCTTACTTCTGGCTGATTTCCAGGAAGGCTAAGAACACTCTCCCCAGGTTATAATGCTGAGCATTTTGGTTCTCTCCAGCCCTGGGTCCCCATGTCAGGACCTACCTTAGTCCAGTCCATGCTCTCCCATGGGCCTGAGAGAAGATTTGAAGTTTCTGGCTTTCCCTCCAACCCTCCAACTCTCACCCCCAGCCATTTCAGCAAGGGGAAGGGGCAAACATGGAGTTTTCCCCCCAACTCCCATGTAAACTATGCCCCCTCTTAAGAGGGCAGAGCAGCTAAGGACTATTTTGGTTCAAGGACATTTTTTTTTTTTTTGCTGTCCATTGCACAAGCAAGTGGACTCCCGGAAGCCAGCCCTGCTCGTCCTCTGGGCCCTCCTTTCCCTGGTCCTGCAGGTCTTGCTGCTTGTCAGGCCTCTCCTCCAACCGTCTGCCACATTTCAGAAAAGCTGAGAACCCCTTGGAGTGAAAAAGGAGGAGAAACACGGTGTCTGTATCCCAGCAGGAAGTTAAATAAATACTTTCACTTTTCTTTTCCCCATTTGGGCAGAAATCTGTGAGGGTGAGTCAGTCTGTCGGCCGACTTCCTGCTCCGGGTCAGGGCAGCCACACTGCACGCAGGCTGGGCCGACTGGGGAGCTCATAGGCCAGGCTCTGACACCCAGGCAGGGCCTAGGGTGGGACGATGGCAGGTGGGGGCAGCGACCTGAGCACCAGGTGAGTCTTTATCTCTCTTCCTTTCACCTTTAGACCATTTTCATTTGGTGTCCTTTTTCCTTAGGCTGTTCACGGAAGACCAGGATGTAGATGAGGGACTTGTCTATGACACTGTATTCAAGCACTTCAAAAGACATAAGCTGGAGATATCAAATGCAATAAAAAAGACATTTCCATTCCTTGAGGGCCTCCGCGATCGGGAACTCATCACAAATAAAATGTTTGAAGTAAGTAAAGTTTATTTCACAACCTGGCAGATATTTGTATTTTCTCCATTCAATATTTTTAAAGGATTCTGAAGATTCTTGTAGAAACCTGGTCCCTGTACAAAGAGTGGTGTACAATGTTCTCAGTGAACTGGAGAAGACATTTAACCTGTCAGTTTTGGAAGCACTGTTCAGCGAGGTCAACATGCAGGAATACCCCGATTTAATTCACATTTATAAAAGCTTCAAAAATGGTAATTAGGTTTATTATCTACCTTTTGATTTCTTAATTGCTTTCTTCTCTCTCCCACTCTTCAGCAATCCAAGACAAATTGTCTTTCCAAGAAAGTGATCGAAAAGAAAGGGAAGAGAGGCCTGACATCAAACTAAGTCTTAAACAAGGTAAAAATGACAGAATAAAAACGGTTTCTCATTGAGAAGTGTTCCTATGTCATGTGTTTCTCAGGAGAAGTGCCAGAAAGCCCGGAAGCAAGGAAGGAAAGTGACCAAGCATGTGGCAAAATGGGTAAGGCTGCCTGAGGGCTGTGGGATGGGGTGCTGTTTCCTCACTACCACTTGTTATTTTCTAGATACTGTGGATATTGCAAACAACTCTACTTTGGGAAAACCCAAGAGGAAAAGAAGTAAGAATAAATAAGAATTTACTTGCTTTTGAGTATAATTAACTTTATTCTCTTTGGTTTGAAGGAAAAAAGAAGGGGCATGGCTGGAGCAGAATGGGAACGAGAACGCAGAAAAACAACCAACAAAATGGTAAGCAGGCAAAGTGAAGTAGTTACAGCTTTCTATTAATACATTTTCCCTTGCCTATCCCCAGATAACAGCAAAGCCGATGGCCAGCTGGTCTCGAGTGAAAAGAAGGCGAACATGAATCTGAAAGACCTTTCCAAGATTAGGGGTAAGATAAAGTTGGTACCACTTTTCATTTGCGTAACTGTGATTTTATTATTCTACTTTCTCAGGGAGAAAGAGAGGCAAACCTGGAACCCACTTTACTCAGAGTGACAGAGCTCCACAGAAAAGAGTCCGATCAAGAGGTAAAAAAGAAAAGAGGAATGCACTTTCAATAACTAAACATCTAATTTCCTGTGCTTTATGCTGTATTTTCAGTAATAAACCTATTTCTTTAATTGTTTTATGAAGCTATACTAACTATTGAAAAACATATCTTATTAAGTCATTTTCCAAAATGTATCAAGGAAAGAAGGAAGTAAGTTGGTGATGGATCTACAACCAGACCCTGGGGCCCCAGGGGGTCACTAAAGTGCTACTTCCACTGAAATGATAAATTTCAAGGCTGAAGATAGGCCATTGCTGTATAAAGGGTATAACCCGTAAGTGATTTAGCTGATCTTCCTCTGGCTACACAGAAAGCCACATGTTGCACACTAAGGTTGAACCAGAGTTGTGGTTAGAGATCTGTGTCCTAAGGCTTTTTGGCTTTTTAAAAAATCTTTGACTGTGTGATCTTGTGCTGACCACTTGGCCTTCTTTGCCTTGGTTTCCTCATCTGAGAAGCTAGAGGATGAATTAGGCCAACCACCCTTCTTATTAGTCCATCCCAGTCTAAATAGTGTGCCCTTTTCAAAACCAGTCTCAGGACCAAAGACCGCTTCCCCTGCCCATCATGGCCTCTACACCTCTGTTTGGAAGGGCAGGATTAGCTGCTCATCCTCCTGGAGTTTTTCTTTGAAAAACTTTCACACCTACTTCTGTAGTATCCGGTTCTCAGTTCCCCACCCCCTGCTAGGTACAATTTTCAGATTATTCTAGAGCTCCCTGAGCTCCTTTCTCAGCTGTGGAGAAAGCTGATAGGAGGGGAAAATGGAGCAAAGCAGAGAATAAAAGTAGAAGGCAGGTGCTGTCTCCATTAGGTTATCTCATCATTAGCCTCTCCCTCCTTGACCAGTCAGTGCCCAAATGGGAGACTGATTATGGTCTCTGGCTTCATCTCTGGCTACCTAACTGCAGCAAAACAGAATAGCTGGAGAGCGCCCATCAAACCAATGACAACAACTGTATGTTTCATTGTCATATAAGAATCAGTGGAGCTTACTACACTGGAAGTTAAAACAGTTTTACTGAAGTCTAATTTCTCTGATAAAGCATTCAATTTTCTGTGAAATTTGAAAGGTGAAATTGGGGCACACATTCTGTAGTTACCGATCAAAAATGCCACTTGGAAGAAAGACTTTGAAACTCTAGAGATTTATGGAATAGAATTTCCTAAGTACTCTTTGTGCCTTTATAGGATTTACCTCAGTGGGAAGGGGGGATGTGCCTTTGCAAAGTGAGACAGAATGAAGAAATCCTCTCTTTCAGCTTCAAGAAAGCACAAAGATGAAACTGTGGATTTTCAGGCTCCTTTACTTCCAGTGACCTGTGGTGGGGTGAAGGGAATTTTACATAAGGAGAAATTGGAACAAGGTGGGTTTCATAGTCTTCTTTAATTTGCAGCTCCTATCTGAAGGCATCACAAGAAGTGGTGAAATTATTTGTGTGAATTACACATCATTCAAGGAGTTTTGGGCCCAGTTTAGCTTGAGGGAAGGAGGAAGGGATCCCTAAGATGACATTTTAAGACTTTAAGAAATCACACCCATTAGACGCTGACTCGCACATGGAGTGTCCAGGGGGTACCCAAAGAACAAAAGAGAAGGCAGGAACGTCAATTCACAGATGGAAAATGTCAGGTATTTTACTTTGAATCAGACAGAAAAGGGAAGAGGCCCTCAACCTCAAGCTTCATATTCTCTCTCCCTTCTGGAGTGCTGTCACCAAGGCAGGGTGCTTGGCTTGGGTGATGATCACAGGTTTTAACATTAGGAAGCCTGAGTTCCAGCCTTGGCTGTGCCAGGAATGACTGTTCCATTCTGAGTAGAGAAGGGGACCTTTCTGAATGTGAAATCTCTCATCCAAGAGAGGGAACAATAATTAAAAACCTACCTCATGATGTAGCTGTGAGAATTAATTTACATATTAATGTAAAATATTTTACGATTGAAAATTATAAAACTGTCAAAAATGTCTATCAGAATGGCCTTCATCTCAGACCTCTCTTAACTTGGCTCTTTGAGCACCAATTAATATAAACATTTTCATTGTGACTTTTTTTAACAGCTTAACTGAAATACAGTTCATGTATCATGTAACTCACCACTTAGAGTATACCAATCAATGATTTTTTTTGTATTTTCACAGGATTGTACAGCCATTATTATCACCTAATTTTAGAACAATTTGTCCTTCACTAAAGAAAACCCCATGTCAATTAGTAGTCAATGCCCATTCCCACCTCACCCCAATGCCCAGCCCTAAGCAGCTGCTAATCTATTTTCTGCTCTATAAATTTGCTTATTCTAGGCATTTTCTGCAAATGGAATCCTATCATACATCCCCTTTCATGACTGGCTGCTTTTAATCAGCATGATGTTTTCAAAGTTCATTCATATTGTATTAGTACTTCATTTCTTTTCTTGATAAATCATATATTTCATTGTATAGATATACCACATTTTGTTTATCCATTCATCAACTTGGGTTATTTTCACTCTTTGGCTGTTATAAATAATGCTGTTTTGAACATTTATGTAACAAATTTGGTGTGAACATATTTCAGCTCTTTGGAGTGTATATTCAAGAAAGGAATTGCTGAGTCAAATGGTAATTCTATTCTTAACTTATTGAGGAAACACCAAAGTGTTTTCCACAGTAGCTGCACTATTCTATATTCCCACCAGAAATGTATGAAGGCTCCCATTTCTCTACACACTCACCAACACTTGTTATTGTTTGTCTTTTTTATTATGATCATCCTAGTGAGTGTGATGTGGTATCTCATTGTGGTTTTGCTTTGCATTTCCCTAATGGCTGATGGGGTTGACTATCTTTTATATATAACTTAATTTTTCTATTAGGTAACATTTCACAATTATTTTTTAATATCAGCTGCCCATGATTGCACAGATGAGAAAATCTCTGTTCAATAATGCCCTAAAACTGAATGAAAAATGTTGTAATAGAAGGTGCATATGTTGCCAGTGTGGCCTCCTGAGCCACAGGGCACCTATCTCAGACTGTACCCCTAAGTAAGGATTCTGCCTCCACATTGCCTCCAGAGCCATCTGCAGACTCAGGCCTGGTCTCTACTCCCAGAATTCAACAGCAAGTTGGAGTCCTCTCATCTTTCAGAATCACTTGCTTTTCCTTCTGTAAGTGCTTTTGAAATGCTTAAAAGGTTGCTCTT